TTCCTCCAATTTATCATTCATTCATTTATTCATCAATGCTATATTTAGGTACCAAGCACTGGCTGAGTGTTGAAGACAGAATGAATGACAACATCCAGCTTTGGAGTCGATTAGGGACTAAAAAAGAAAGTGCATCTCACTTAGTGGTCCCACATTTCCCCTAGAGGGCAAAGCCTGACCTTGAGACCAGGTGGAATTGTAGGGGAACTTCAGATGGCAGGGACAAAGCCTCATTGGTCTTGTCAGGCAACGAGTAAGCAATCATTGCGTGTTTGTTGAAACAGGTTGAAAAAAATAGTCATTTTCATCAAATGAACTTTAAAACGGAGATGATCTAAATTCAGATGTATTTTTTTAAGTCCTTTAAAGTTTAACTGAAATGCAACATAGAAATTTATTTCTGGCCGGGCGCGGTGGCTCAGGCCTGTAATCCCAGCACTTTGGGAGGCCGAGGCGGGCGGATCACGAGGTCAGGAGATCGAGACCATCCTGGCTAACACGGTGAAACCCCCCTCTCTACTAAAAATACAAAAAATTAGCCGGGCGAGGTGGCGGGCGCCTGTAGTCCCAGCTACTCGGGAGGCTGAGGCAGGAGAATGTCGTGAGCCCGGGAGGCGGAGCTTGCAGTGAGCCGAGATCGCGCCACTGCACTCCAGCCTGGGCGACAGAGTGAGACTCCGTCTCAAAATAAAAAAAAGAAGGAAAGAAATTTATTTCTATTTGTACTAAATCTAATAGAACAAGAGCGTTAAAGTCCAGAAGAGTCGGGGATGGGCAAGTTTTATAAATAACTTGGCCTCCGCATTGAAGAGCCTGCGAGATGTGAGACCAGCTGAGAGCGGAAGCCTCTGGAAGGAGACCTCCTCATCTGGAGGGTGGGGGAGGGAGTGTGCATACTTGAGCCCTTGTCCTTGAAGGGGATTGAGCGAGCCGAGGGGAGGGGTAGGCGGTACTCGGATTTCCAATCACAATGGAGAAACCTAAGAGGCTGCGGTGGTTGTGGGGCCCCGCCCCCTCCTCCCTCCTTGCAGAGCCGGCGCCGGAGGAGACGCACGCAGCTGACTTTGTCTTCTCCGCACGACTGTTACAGAGGTCTCCAGAGCCTTCTCTCTCCTGGTAGGTTTCGGCTCAGGACCCTGAATCCTGGCCCACAGGCAAGCCTGATGGGACGTGCGGGGTAGTACTTGTATGGGGAGACGCGGGAAGGAGGAAGAAGCACATCTGTCCTCCGCGGCCTTTAGCTCTGAGCATCCGGCCGCGGGCCCTGACTTTGCCGCTCAGTTTGGGGCGCAGGGGGGGCCGTGCCCTGGCGGAGGAGCAGAAGGCAGAGGGTAGCAGCTGCGGCTCAGCGGAGAGACTTGTTGCATTTGCAGCTAAAACCAGGCCCTACTTGTCCTTGGTGGGTTCATGGCGGCCACATCACCCCCACGGATACGTGTAATGTTTTGATTCTTTCCTTGCAGTGCAAAATGGCAACTCTTAAGGAAAAACTCATTGCACCAGTTGCGGAAGAAGAGGCAACAGTTCCAAACAATAAGATCACTGTAGTGGGTGTTGGACAAGTTGGTATGGCGTGTGCTATCAGCATTCTGGGAAAGGTACATTTCAAGAACACCATAGATGATAGAGATAGGGTTCTAATGCCTGTTTTTGCGTTTACAGTCTCTGGCTGATGAACTTGCTCTTGTGGATGTTTTGGAAGATAAGCTTAAAGGAGAAATGATGGATCTGCAGCATGGGAGCTTATTTCTTCAGACACCTAAAATTGTGGCAGATAAAGGTAATTTCACTTAATGCCCAAAGTGATCTAATTAAAGTACCTGTTTTTGCTTTTCTTTTTAAAGATTATTCTGTGACTGCCAATTCTAAGATTGTAGTGGTAACTGCAGGAGTCCGTCAGCAAGAAGGGGAGAGTCGGCTCAATCTGGTGCAGAGAAATGTTAATGTCTTCAAATTCATTATTCCTCAGATCGTCAAGTACAGTCCTGATTGCATCATAATTGTGGTTTCCAACCCAGGTATTATTGTATACTTTAAGTCTCTGTTCTGTTTACTTACATATATTATTTCCAAAATTTTTAGTGGACATTCTTACGTATGTTACCTGGAAACTAAGTGGATTACCCAAACACCGCGTGATTGGAAGTGGATGTAATCTGGATTCTGCTAGATTTCGCTACCTTATGGCTGAAAAACTTGGCATTCATCCCAGCAGCTGCCATGGATGGATTTTGGGGGAACATGGCGACTCAAGTGGTAAAGAAAAAAAAAAGAAATAATTACTTGTGACTGCAATGTCTTTTTTTTTTTTTTTAAACAGTGGCTGTGTGGAGTGGTGTGAATGTGGCAGGTGTTTCTCTCCAGGAATTGAATCCAGAAATGGGAACTGACAATGATAGTGAAAATTGGAAGGAAGTGCATAAGATGGTGGTTGAAAGGTAAGTGAAAGGGAACTTGATTTTAGATGATTATTTCAGTGATGTCTTTTATAATTTTTTTAAGTGCCTATGAAGTCATCAAGCTAAAAGGATATACCAACTGGGCTATTGGATTAAGTGTGGCTGATCTTATTGAATCCATGTTGAAAAATCTATCCAGGATTCATCCCGTGTCAACAATGGTAAAGGTAAGACAAACTACCACAAAATGTAATATGATGTCTTAATCTCGATGCTTTGTTGTTCTGGCAGGGGATGTATGGCATTGAGAATGAAGTCTTCCTGAGCCTTCCATGTATCCTCAATGCCCGGGGATTAACCAGCGTTATCAACCAGAAGCTAAAGGATGATGAGGTTGCTCAGCTCAAGAAAAGTGCAGATACCCTGTGGGACATCCAGAAGGACCTAAAAGACCTGTGACTAGTGAGCTCTAGGCTGTAGAAATTTAAAAACTACAATGTGATTAACTCGAGCCTTTAGTTTTCATCCATGTACATGGATCACAGTTTGCTTTGATCTTCTTCAATATGTGAATTTGGGCTCACAGAATCAAAGCCTATGCTTGGTTTAATGCTTGCAATCTGAGCTCTTGAACAAATAAAATTAACTATTGTAGTGTGCTTCTGTTTCTGGGATTCCTTCCTTAATGATT